AAAAAAATAAAATAAACAGATAAACAACTATTTCTTAATATATGCCCCATTATTATTCCTTATCTGAAATTGAATTTAACTGAGATCCTGTAATTTTATTTGTTAAATGTAGTAACTAAATAGAGTCTTCCTATTTACTAACTAAAAATAAACACTGGGTGGCTCTTGCCTGTTTGTACTTGAGAGGGTTAGGCGGGAGGATCGCACGAGCCCTGGAGTTCGAGGGGGCAGTGAGCTATGATCAGGCCACTGCACTCCAGCTTGGGCGTCAAAGTGACAACCTGTCTCTAATAAAAAATAACAAACAGCCTTCCGCAGTTTGTCAGTACTATTTCTTTCTGCCAATTAATAGTTGTGTGACCCTGAGCAGGTAATATCTCGGGACTCTGCATCTGTAAAGCGATGGATAAAGAGACCTACCTCATAAGAACTATGAGGCTTAAATAAGATAGTGTGTGTAGCGTTTCTCGCATAGTCTGCGCTCACTAAACGGAGTTATTGTATATCGTTCGTTGTTAACTACCACAAAGGCTCTGCTCAGAGGTGCGTAGGCGCTGGCTCAGCCTGGGGTGAACCCACCAGGCCACCGAAACGAGCGATCAGGGTCGGCAAAGCTGTGGAGATGAAATGGGCAACACCTTCCACACTGCGAGTAAAGCTCGCAATCCGGGTGGAGGCCTCCACGTCCTAGCGCAGTCCAGTCCCGGGCGCAGGGAGGAGAGCTGGTCAGCCAAGATTCCAAGACAGGTGTCCACCTCCTCCAACGAAGCGGAACACGTGACACCACCCTATCCACTTCCGGCTTGGAGGGCATGCCCTCCCGTCACCAGCATGCACTTTCGACAAAACCGTGGAATCTAGTATTTTCCTCTGACACCTTTATATTTTCTTCACTTCCCTATAATTCTGACCTATCGTGTAGGTAAAAATTAATCTTCAGAGTATTACAGACATGCGTGCCCACGCGCTAGGCGAAAGTGCGAGTCGGAAGCACTTCATTCCCTCTCTTCGCTAGCCGGAAGTCGCGAGATCTGAATGAGTCAAAGCCGGCGGCCTCGGCTCCTCAGCTCCACCTGACAGTAGGCCGCTGATCGGCCGCGGGTCTTGTCGACCGCTAGGCCACCAGGTTCATGTGGAGGCTCCCAGGCGCCCGCGCCGCGCTTCGGGTGATCCGGACGGCGGTGGAGAAGCTGAGCCGGGCTGAAGCGGGGAGCCAGACAGCGGCGGGAGCGATGGAGCGCGCTGTAGTGCGCTGCGTACCTTCGGAACCCAAGCTGAGCCTGTCATTCGCTTTGGCTGATGGTAGCCACAAGAACATGCAGCGCGACCAGAGCGAGCCGCTGGGTCGAGTCCTCAGCCGCATCGCTACCAATGCCCTAAAGGGTCACGCTAAGGCGGCCGCCGCCAAGAAGAGCAGGAAGAGCCGGCCGAATGCTAGCGGCGGTGCGGCCTGTTCAGGGCCGGGGCCTGAGCCGGCTGTGTTCTGCGAGCCCGTGGTGAAGCTGTACTACCGGGAAGAGGCAGTGGCTGAGGACGTGCTCAACGTGGATGCCTGGCAAGACGGCGCGGTGCTGCAGATCGGCGATGTTAAGTACAAGGTGGAGCGCAACCCGCCCGCCTTCACCGAACTGCAGTTGCCGCGCTACATCATGGCCGGGTTCCCTGTGTGCCCCAAACTCAGCCTCGAATTTGGGGATCCCGCCAGCTCCCTTTTCCGCTGGTATAAGGAAGCCAAGCCCGGAGCGGCGGAGCCCGAGGTCGGTGTCCCCTCGTCATTGTCTCCCTCCTCACCTTCTTCTTCTTGGACTGAGACTGATGTGGAGGAGCGTGTCTACACCCCGTCCAATGCCGACATCGGGCTAAGGCTCAAGCTTCACTGCACCCCAGGCGATGGGCAGCGCTTTGGGCACAGCCGGGAGTTGGAAAGTGTGTGTGTGGTAGAGGCTGGGCCTGGCACCTGCACTTTTGACCACCGGCATCTCTACACGAAGAAGGTGACTGAGGACGCTCTCATCCGCACTGTCTCTTACAACATCCTGGCAGACACGTACGCGCAGACTGAGTTCTCGCGAACGGTTCTGTACCCATACTGTGCCCCCTACGCCCTGGAGCTCGACTACCGCCAGAACCTTATCCAGAAGGAACTCACCGGCTACAACGCCGATGTCATCTGTTTGCAGGAGGTTGACCGCGCAGTGTTTTCTGACAGCTTGGTACCCGCCCTAGAGGCCTTCGGGCTCGAGGGGGTGTTTCGAATCAAGCAGCACGAAGGCCTGGCCACTTTCTACCGAAAGTCTAAGTTCAGCCTTCTTAGCCAGCATGACATTTCATTCTACGAAGCCCTCGAGTCCGACCCACTTCACAAAGAACTGCTGGAGAAACTAGTTTTGTACCCATCAGCGCAGGAGAAGGTGCTCCAGAGATCTTCTGTTCTTCAGGTAAAGTAGTTCCGCCCGTCTCTTCACATACTACTGAACTCTTGGCACTTTCCGTTTATTTTAGGTTTCAGTTCTTCAGTCTACAAAGGACTCTTCTAAAAGGATATGTGTTGCTAATACCCATCTTTACTGGCATCCTAAAGGTAGGTTTTATTTGGTATCACAAGTGACTTAAAATACTTACATTAATGTTTTTTATATTCATAGGTGGGTATATTCGCCTCATTCAAATGGCAGTAGCCTTGGCTCACATAAGACATGTTTCATGTGATCTGTATCCTGGCATACCAGTTATATTTTGTGGGGACTTTAATAGTACACCATCAACAGGAATGTATCATTTTGTCATCAATGGCAGCATTCCAGAGGATCATGAAGACTGGGCTTCCAATGGGGAGGAGGAAAGATGCAATATGTCTCTTACACATTTCTTCAAGCTGAAAAGTGCTTGTGGTGAACCTGCTTACACAAATTATGTTGGTGGCTTTCATGGATGTCTAGATTACATTTTCATTGACTTAAATGCTTTAGAGGTTGAACAGGTGATTCCATTACCTAGTCATGAAGAAGTTACCACCCACCAGGCCTTACCTAGTGTTTCCCATCCCTCTGATCACATAGCACTTGTATGTGATTTAAAATGGAAATAGATGTGTGTTTAATGGAATTGAAGTCTGAAAAGGAAGTAGTTATTTTAGCAGAAAATTTAATATGAATCAAAGCTTATATGTAAACTTCAAGGAGGAATGGTAAAATGTTCAGCCCTCCTAGTTATGTTCCTGATGTCTTCGTTATGAAACTGTTGATGTTTGCATCATACATCTTCTCTTTCCTTGTTTTCCTCTACAATTGGAGGAGAAACAAATATATTTCTTACTAGCAAAATAGAAAATTGAATTATTTTTCTCCAAATTGAGACTCTCAGAAAAGGAAGATTGAATTAGCGTGTTTTTTGTTTGTTTGTTTTTGTTTTTGTTTTTGTTTTTTTGAGATGGAGTTTCACTCTTGTTGCCCAGGCTGGAGTGCAATGGCACAATCTCGGCTCACTGCAACCTCCGCCCCCTGGGTTTAAGCGATTCTCCTGCCTCAGCTTCCCGAGTAGCTGGGATTACAGGCGTGCGCCAACATGTCTGGCTAATTTTTGTATTTTTAGTAGAAATGGGGTTTCGCCACGTTGGCCAGGCTGGTCTTGAACTCCTGACCTCAGGTGATCCACCCACCTCGGCCTCCCAAAGTGTTGGGATTACAGGCGTGAGCCACCGCACCCGGCCCTTGTGTACATTTTTATAAGAGAATTTTTTTAGCTAGGAGTTCAGAATTTTTAAAGTACCATTTGAATGATCTTAATTTTTCTTTCATGACAACACATTCCAAAATGAATCATGCTTATGTACTAAGAGGGAAAATGTATTTAAGTTAAGGGTGAGAGACTTAAGTTATAGGTGACCTTAGAGACCTAAGGTGAGAGACTTGACACATGGAAGGAGTAACATTAGGGTCTACCTCTACCTCAATTTAGTTAGCGATTTACTACAATTTCAGAGCTTTAACAAAAGATAAAAATAAATCGTCACCAATTGTTATTGCTTCTCATCTTTCATTTTTCAATGAACAAGTAAGGTATTTTCATTCTTATTTTTAGGATTTTAGTTTTTAGTGTATGGTACAAATGAACACAGTTTATATTCTAATTCTTACTGCAGCTCATTTTAATTTTTAGGATGCAAGCACAATTTAGTATTCAAAGTGAGTAGCAACATATTCAACTTGATCCCATTGTCTTCAGTTACTCTTGCCCATGAAAAATGTTCATAAATGAACAGGGTATTTGACCATATGATATTAGAAAATACAGCACATTACTTTATGAGAAACTACCTACTGATATGGGCTTGAAATTTTGGATGAATCATTGAGCATTTCTACACTAGAAGTAATTTCAAAATTGTTGGTTTTTATAAACAGGAAAAAGGTTGAGTAGTGGGACTTTTAAGCATCTCTGAAATAAAAAACTTCTTTTTACAGACAAGCATTATAGTTTGAGTTACAGACAACAGTGTGTATATATGTAATATATATATAGTAAAATGAAATTTAAATATGAAGCCAAACTTTTTAAAATTAGAAACTACAAATGGTTATACTGATTAGTGTCTAGCCTAGAGTGGTAACCATGCTTTACTAATTCAGTTATGAAATACATTATTTATAATGCATTAGCTGTATTAGCTGTTGCTTTTTTGATGTTCAGGATAACTATGTTATCTCATTTCTGCATTTAATTAATAGCTCGAGTATTAAAAGCCCACTCCCTTCAAGAAAAGCTTTGATTTTCCCCAGTCATGAAAGCCCTTGTTTCAAATTCTTTAATCTCTGAACCTAGTATCATAAGAATTTCCTCTTTTGATAACATCTGTACTTTCATATTCTGCTCACTATCAAATGTATTGTTAACACTTAGTAAGTTTGAAAATGAAGGGGTTTTATCTGCATTTGACATTGAACCTTGAAGTACTTTAAGTACTCCAAGGGGAAAATTAAAGTGGAAGTTTCTTCGGATCTTGTTTAGAAAAAACTATAAATAAAAAATTGATGCTACCAAATTGTGCCTTCCTAAATAACATTTTTGAGAGCATTTTAACAGCAGTTTACAAATATGTAAATAATAGATTAAAACCAAATCTTGATTCTCTTGTGAATTTTTTTTTCATTTTAAAAATATGTTTTTGGGCTGTTTTCAAAGAAAGATGTTGATAGAACCCTTAGAGTGACTTGGGAGAAAACAAAGTGTCACATCAAAAAGTTGAGAAACATTTTGAAAGAAAAAATTCGAACATGCCCATGAAAAAAGCATACAGCTTCCACATTAACACTGGCTAGATTAAACTCTAGTCAGAAAAACTCAGCACTTAACAGACATTCCATGTCCTATATCCTTAATTTTGATGTTTTCTGACTAAACAATATACTCAGATTGTATACAGGCATTTCACATTATTAGGACATGGAATGTTATTGTGAAGTGCCATATACTGTGATCAAATCTCCAGTATACGGATACGTTAAAATGATTGGAGTCCAAAGGTAGGGAACACTAAGAAAATGTATAAATAGCATACACATTTCTTTGTACTCATGAGTTAGAATGCAGTGTTATTCAGAAATGTCTGTTTAAAGCACCTATGTGATTGCATTTTTCTATTACATTTGGATTTTTTAGTACATTTAATTTTAAGAAAACATGGGAAATCTAGCGACTTTCTATGGTAAACCACATTTTATAATGTCACAAGTTCTTGCTATAGGAATTAACATTCTAGAATTTTATATTGATTATAAAAGAGTATTTCAGAACATATTATTCTGTTAAAATGAACTCTTGCACAGTTGCCGCTACAGCAAATGTGTCTGCCAATAATCAAAATTCATGAGCAAACAATCGTTTCTGGCTGTAATGTATGTTCTTTTTGAAATTCTGTATGCTAAAATCAGTTGTTTCAAAATTTCAAGAATTCCACTGAGTAGTGATTTTTCTGAGTACTAAGCTATGATCTCATCAGAATGTGCTGGTTTCAGTCTGGAGATAGATTTCTGAGGAGCCTAATACAAGGGAGAGAATGTCCAAAGAACACTACTGTGGAAAGTTCTTACGATGGAAATTGACATCTTTTGTATCTCATTCTCCAGCCGTGAAATAAAGGCAGAGGTTCCCTGCAAACTAGTTTGGTTGGGATAAATCCAATATTTATATATAATGAAAAATAAAAGTTTGCATTATTAGTTTATCACAAGACCCATGTGACAACTCAGAAAATATTCTCAGCATAATTTTTTTAAGAGATAGAGTCTCACTGTTACCCAGGCTGGAGTGCAGTGGTGCAGTCATAACTTACTACAGCCTCAAACTGCGGGGCTCAAATGATCCTCCTGCCTCAGCGTCCCAAGTAGTTGAGATTACAAGCCCAACCTTCCATAACTGAAAACTAACTTTCTTTTTTTCTTTTTTTATTATTATACTTTAAGTTCTAGTGTACATGTGCCCAACGTGCAGATTTGTTACATAGGTATACATGTGCCATGTTGGTTTGCTGCACCCGTTAACTCGTCATTTACATTAGGTATTTCTCCTAATGCTATCCCTCCCCCAGCCCTGAAAATGAATTTTTTAAACACAAATAAAAAATATTTCAGTGTTTTGAGAATTTTAATAATTTGCTTAATATAGTACAGGAAGGCAACACTATCTAGAGGGCCAGGCATAGTGGCTCTTGACTGTAATCACAACATTTTGGGAGGCTGAGGCAGGAGGATCACTTGAGCTGAGGAGTTCAAGACCAGCCTTGGCAACATTGTGAGACCCTATCTCTGCAAAAAATAAAATTAACCAGGCATGGTGGTGCATGCCTGTAGTCCCAGCTGCTCAGGAGGCTGAGGCCAGAGGATCACTTGAGCCCATGAGGTCAAGCCTGCAGTGAGTTGTGATCAAGGTGCGCTGCACTCCAGCCTGGGTAATAGAGCAAGACCCTGTCTTCAAAAAACCACTCTAGATTTCATGTTGTAGGGGGTAGGGAGGACAATTTTTAACAGCTTTAACTGACATGGGTAATATATAAGTTCTGTGTTCTCACTTTATATGAAAGTACTTTTTTAAATGTTAAAAATACTAGAGCTGTATTAACTTCGTGATTTTATTTTTCTTCTTAGCACTAACTTCAAAATAACCATACAGTACTGCTTGTAATTTTTGTATTTTTAGTAGAGACAGGGTTTCACCATATTGGCCAGGCTGGTCTTGAACTCCTGAACTCAAGTGATCTGCCTGCCTCAGCCTCTGAAAGTGCTGGGATTACAGGCATGAGCCACGGTACCCGGCCTAAATTTTAATTTTATATATAAATGGCAAAATAATCTTAAATATAGTAAATCTGTTCACCTATCTGCTATGCTAGCAAATTCTGGGTTGTCAAAAATCCATGTTCATACTGTCAGTGTTAGATTTTTACTCATAATTTAAAATTTCCCCGCAAAATTTCACAGAAAACTGAATTATTCATCTCTATCTTCTGTCCAATTTATGTAATGAATGTATGTCAAAGCATTTATATAACACAGTCCATTTTGCCCAGTAATTCACTTTAATGATGTTATCATGAAGTATTGATGTACTTTTTTTTTAGTGTATTGAAGTATTCCTAGGTTGCATTTGTGCTAGTTTCATACCATTTGTGTTCCTTATATATTGAAGATGGTTCAGTAGGGGAAATGGATAGGCTTTATTTAGTTGGCTTTCTTATACTGGATAATATAAACACTTTTTTTTTCTTTTTTGAGACAGGGTCTGGCTTTGTCACCCAGGCTTGGAGGGCACTGGTGCCATCACGGCTTACTGCAACCTCCACCTCCTGGGCTTATGCAATCCTCCCACCACAGCCTCCCCAAATAGCTGGGACTACAGGTGCGCACCGCCACACCTGGCTAATTTTTGTATATTTTATAGGCAAAAAAAAAAAAAAAAATGGTTTCACCATGTTGCCCAGGCTGGTCTTGAAATTCTCAGTTCAAGCAGTCCACCCACCTCGGCCTCCCAAAGTGCTGATATTACAGACATGAGCCACCCCACCCAGTCAGCACACATTTTTTTTTTTTTTAAATAAGACAGGGTGTTGCTGTTGCCCAGGCTGGAGCGCAGTGGCATGATCATAGCTCACTGCAGCATCAAACTCCAGGGCTTAAGCGATCCTCCCACCTCAGCCTCCTGAGTAGCTGGGACTATAGGTGCATGCCACCATGCCTGGCTAATTTTTTAAATTGTTTGTAGAGATGGGGGTCTCTCTATGTTGCCCAGACTGGTCTTAAACTCCTGGGCTCAAATGACTCTCCCGCTTCAGCCTCCCAAAGTACTGGGATTATAGGTGTGAGCCAGCACACATAGCCCTTTTTTTAAAAAAATTAAAAACAAATTTTTTCTCCAGAAAAAAACATATTTATCAACTTTTAAAAACATTTTATGGGTACATAGTAGGTGTATATATTTATGTGGGACATATTTCTTTTGATAGAGTAAATTGAGTATTCATCACATCAAGCATTCATTTGTGTTACGAACATTCCAATTGTACTCTCTCAGTTATTCTAAAATGTGATATACACACTTTTAAAAGGATTTATTGCGCTGGGCGCGGTGGCTCACGCCTGTAATCCCAGCACTCTGGGAGGCTGAGGCCGGTGGATCATGAGGTCAGATCGAGACCATCCTGGCCAACATGGTGAAACCCTGTCTCTACTAAAAATACAAAAATTAGCTGGGCATGGTGGCGCGCGCCTGTAGTCTCAGCTGCTTGGGGAGGCTGAGGCAGGAGAATCACTTGAACCCGGGAGGCAGAGGTTGCAGTGAGCCGAGATCACGCCATTGCACTCCAGCCTGGCAACAAAGCGGGACTCTGTCTCAAAAATAAAATAAAATAAAATTTTAAAAAAAGGATTTATTGCATATAATTCTTATATCCCCTGTGGAATAGTTTGGAGAAATGGTACATCCAAAGATAAAATCAGTTAGAAATAAACAGTGGCCTTCCTCAGAAAAGCTGGGCTATAGTGTTTTGGGTATCTTAAACCAAGAAAGGGTATTTCTATCCCAGCTGTAGAGTTTTTAATAATTCTATTATAAATAATGGAATCAGGCCAGCACAGTGGCTCACGTCACATAATCCCACTCTCCTTAAGAGCTTTTTTTGTCACTGCATATCAACTCAGTTGACAAGGACTGGCCCCCAAAAGAAGCTGCATACTCACTTGGCAGTCACTCCCCATTCTCCCTAGCTCCTGGCAACAACTTAACCTGTCTCTGTGGATTTGCCTATTCTGGACATTTCATATAAATTGAATCATAATTTATGTAGTCTTTTGTGACTGGCTTCTTTTACTTAGGATGTTTTTAAGGTTCTTACTGTTGTAGGATGTATCAGGAGTTTGTTTTTATGATGAATGTTCCATCTTATGGACGTACCACATTTGTCCATTCATTAGTTGACAGACATTTGAATTGCTTCCACTTCCTGGCTTCTATGAATAATGCTGCCATAAACATTTGTGATAAGTTTTTGAGTGAATATGTGTTTTTGTTTCTCTTGGGCACATACAGGGAATGGAATTGTTGGGTGCTGTGATAACCTTTTGAGGAACTGCCAGACTTACGGAAAGCAGTTGCACTATTTTGCATTCCCACCAAGCAATATGAGGGTTCCAGTTTCCCTCCATCCTCATTAACACTTTATTATCTTTTTGATTATAGGCATCCTAGTGTCAAGTGGCATCTTATTGTGGTTTTGATTTGCATTTCCATGATGGTTAACGATGTTAAGCATCTTTTCATGTGCTCGTTGGCCATCTATATATCTCTGGAGAAATGTCTTTTGAAATACTTTGCCCATTTAAAAATGTTATTTGTTGTTTAGCCACCCCTCCTTAAAAAATAAATAATATAATAATCCATCATCCCTTGCCTTTTCAGGACCATCCGGGAGGCA